AAATTTTTATATATTTATGATATATAAATATAAATTTTTATATATTTATATTTATGATATATAAATATAAATTTTTATATATTTATATTTATGATATATAAATATAAATTTTTATATATTTATATTTATGATATATAAATATAAATTTTTATATATTTATATTTATACATATAATAAATATAAATATAAATTTTTATATATTTATATTTATACATATAATAAATATAAATATATATATTTCGATTTATATCCTTGCTTAAATATATAAATATATATTTTATAAATATATAAATATATTTATATAATATAACATATATTTATATAAATTATATAAATTTATATATTTTTTAATATTTTATATTTAAATTTATATATATTTATATAAATATATATAAATTTATATTTATTTACATATTTAAGCTAGGAACTACTATTTTGTTTTAATTGCGTACATTTTGCTTGGAAATCACAGGAAGAAACACAACAAAGCATTGCCCAAGGTACAGAAACAATAATAAACGTACTTAAAACTCATTTAAATTCCAGCATTTTTCTCCTTATTTTAGAAGTTTAACATTTCAGAAGCAGACACTGCCTCCCTTCCTGCAACAACTTTCTCCTCTTAAGTCTCATTTTTCCCCAGTTTCAAGGGCGAATTCTAGAACTCCCCGGAACCGCCACCAGTTAACCAGAATTCCGTGGCTTTGGAAAATAAAACTGCTGTTATAGCTCTTCTGGGTATTTGAGAAATGCACTTGTGAAGGGTTAGAGTTGAATCTTTTGATGCGAAAGTCGGGTTTTCCTGATACTGGGATTCCGGGATTCCAGGTGTTGGGGTGGCCCAATTCCTGCGAGAAGCAATAGCGGGCGGTAACATGAGGAGCACGGTGCGTCCAGCGAGTCCTTCCGCCTGGGGCCCTGCCGACCCCCTGCCTGCGCCCCCAGGACTCTGGCCTCACCCGGCCGTGCCGGGGCCTCTGTGACGCGGCGTTCCAGGCACTCGGCCCCGGCCGAGCCCGTAGCTAGAGCGGCTCAGAGACAGGAGGCGGCGGCAGCAGCGGCGGCATGAACCACTGCCAGCTACCGGTGGTGATCGACAACGGCTCGGGAATGATCAAGGCGGGCGTGGCTGGGTGCCGGGAGCCCCAGTTTATCTACCCGAACATTATCGGCCGCGCCAAGGGCCAGAGCCGCGCGGCCCAGGGCGGGCTAGAACTCTGCGTGGGCGACCAAGCTCAGGACTGGAGGAGCTCGCTGTTCATCAGGTACCTCCTTCTCCCAGCAGGCTGCTGGGGCTAGCTGTCATTGATCTTATTGCTTTCCTTACAGTTACCCAGTGGAGCGTGGTCTCATTACTTCATGGGAGGACATGGAGATCATGTGGAAGCATATCTATGACTATAACCTAAAGCTGAAGCCGTGTGATGGCCCAGTCTTGATTACTGAGCCAGCGCTGAACCCACTGGCCAACCGGCAACAGATCACGGAAATGTTTTTTGAGCATCTGGGTGTTCCTGCCTTCTATATGTCCATCCAGGCTGTGCTGGCTCTCTTTGCTGCTGGCTTCACTACTGGCCTTGTGCTGAATTCAGGTGCTGGGGTTACCCAGAGTGTGCCCATCTTTGAGGGTTACTGTCTGCCTCATGGTGTGCAGCAACTGGATCTGGCAGGCCTTGACCTCACCAACTACCTCATGGTGCTAATGAAGAACCATGGTATCATGTTGCTCAGTGCTTCAGACAGAAAGATTGTTGAAGACATCAAGGAGAGCTTTTGTTATGTGGCAATGAACTACGAAGAGGAAATGGCCAAGAAACCCGATTGTCTAGAGAAAGTTTACCAACTACCTGATGGGAAGGTCATCCAGCTCCATGACCAGCTCTTTTCTTGTCCAGAGGCCCTCTTCTCTCCGTGTCATATGAACCTTGAGGCCCCTGGCATTGATAAGATATGCTTCAGCAGCATAATGAAATGTGATACAGGCCTGAGGAATTCCTTCTTTTCCAATATTATCCTTGCCGGGGGATCAACCTCTTTCCCTGGTTTAGACAAGCGGTTAGTTAAGGATATAGCAAAGGTGGCTCCTGCCAACACCGCTGTGCAAGTTATAGCTCCTCCAGAAAGGAAAATATCAGTGTGGATGGGAGGTTCTATTCTTGCATCCTTGTCTGCCTTCCAGGACATGTGGATCACTGCTGCAGAATTTAAAGAAGTTGGACCCAACATAGTACACCAAAGATGCTTCTGAAATACAGATAAAATGGTTGGAAGAAAATGTTTTGAGTATATGTGACAGAAAACTTTGGATATTATATGTTTCTGGGAGAAGAGAAAATACTTCACCTATTGGGATGCCAATATTTCTGTTGTATTTCTATAATGGGTTTGGGGGATAATAATGGTGAAGCTCAAGAACAGATGTCTATTGAGTAGAACCAAGTTAAAATAATGTTTCCCATAGTGTTTCTTCTATAACTTGACGTTGGTGAGCTTATATTTCCCTTGGAAGAGAGCATTTGTGGTACAATATGCTATGTGCCAAATGAGTGATAAGATTTAAGCTTATTGAAGTTTAGGGAAAGAAGGTTGCTGTGGTGAGGAACGAGACTCCATAGCAGAGGTATGCCATCATGGAAGGGGTGGCATTGGGATGGAGCGCAGATATCCAGGCAAGCATACTAAAATGAACAAGTTGCTAAAGATGAGAATGAACAAAGCATATTCAGGGCATGTTTAATAGACTGATTTTGTTTTTAAAATTTTTGTTTATGTATGTATTTATTCATTTATT